AGCTTTTAAACCCCCTGCACCAGGCCCACCTGTCAGGAACAGCTCCTAAGGAGGCTTCTGAGGCTCTGGAAGAACAGACCTCACCTCATGAGCCCTGACCCAGCCCCAGGTTGAACCTGTCCCCGCCAAGAACAGCACTGCTCAGCCACCTGATATCAGGATCCCTAACCATTTCCTGAAATGGAACCTGGGCCCCATACAGACAGACACCTGGGCCCCATCCCAAGCTACTTCATTGGAATCTCTGGGTGAGCCCTGCCATGGCTGTATTTGCTGTCGGTTGGGTTTTTTTTTTTTTTTTTTGAAAGCATTTTATTTTGATAGAATTTCAAACGTACAGAAAAGTTGGAAGAATGATCCAAAGCATATCCATATACCCCTTTTCCAGATTTACCAACAATTTACATTTTGCCCCATCTGCTCTCTTGTTCTATCTATGTATCTATCTGAGTTTATTTCTGAACCATTTGAAAGTATGTTGGAAACATGGTGCCCCTTTAATCCTAAATGTGTATTTTCCAAGAATGAGAACATTCTCTTACCTACCCACAGTACAGTATCAGAATCAGCAGATGTAGCATTGATACAGTACTATCTAACCCAGCATCCACACTCCCATCTCAGTCATCCCAGTAGGCATTAGCACCTGTTAAAAGCTCCTCAGATAGGTGTTAGGCAGTGCTGGTTCAGCTGAGACCCAGGGCAGCCCAACCCTGTGCTGAAGCAGGGACCACAGCCTAGGCCCCTCCTGCCTGTCTCAATTCCTCTCTCCCACCTGGGGAGCTACAGCCCCGGGCAATGCTGGCAGCCGATAGAAGGCATTAACCCCTTCTCTGCAGGCTGGATGGAGAGCATAGCCCCTTGGCTGGCTGGGTAGCAGCAGCTGTCTGGGACCAGCTATAAATAACCTGGAGGCTGTGGGCTGTGGGGCGGGGTCACCACTGCCCTGTGGAAGAAGTGGGTGGAGAATACCTCCTCATGCCCAAGGCCTTACCTTGGCCTCCCCTCCAGGGCCGGGTGGGGTGGGGCTGGCCAGGGTGTGACCACCGTGCTGGGCAGCAGGCTCCAGTCCCTAACCCCCAGCCACTACTGGCATGAGGGGTCCCTCAGGGCCCCCAGGCCTCCTCTACGTCCCACACCTCCTCCTCTGCCTGCTCTGCCTCCTCCCACCGCCGCTCCAATACGTAAGTGCAGGGAGTGGGAGTCCACGAGGTGGGATCTTTGACCCTCATCCTTGCTGTCCCCTAGGCAGCCGGGCAGAGCCAGATGCCCAAAGACCAGCCCCTGTGGGCACTTCTGGAGCAGTACTGCCACACCATCATGACCCTCACCAACCTCTCAGGTAGGTACCCTCTGCCACCACCCTGCAGCAGCACTATTTATTTATTTTTTATTATTTTTTGTAGGCTGGTCTTGAATTCCTGTGCTCAAGCAATCTGCCTACCTTGGCTTCCCCAAGTGCTGAGATTATGGGTGTGAGCCACTGCACCTGGCCAAGAATCCGAATGGATTCAAAGATACCTTGAAATAATTCCTCAATGCAACACACACACATATGCCAGGGTTGGTCAAATGGGAAGAGAGCCTTGGCCTGAAGACAGGGACCTGGGCTTTCCTCAGCTCTTCTGCCAAGGTATCTGTCCTTTCTTAGTGACTCACTGGGCTCTGAGCCCTACTGCGCTCTCTCCCGCCGCCAGGTCCCTACTCCTACTGCAACACGACCTTGGACCAGATCGGAACGTGCTGGCCCCGCAGCGCTGCCGGAGCCCTCGTGGAGAGGCCGTGCCCCGAGTACTTCAACGGCGTCAAGTACAACACGACCCGTGAGTGCCCCCGGCCCTCGCTGCCTGCTCTAACCTGACTCTTGGCAGTTGGCATTTTTTGTAGGGAATGCCTATCGAGAATGCTTGGAGAATGGGACGTGGGCCTCAAAGATCAACTACTCACAGTGTGAGCCCATTTTGGATGACAAGGTGAGTGGCCCTCACCTGCTGTGACCCCAGGCTCCATCTGCCCTGCCCATGTCTGTCTGTCCAGCAGAGGAAGTATGACCTGCACTACCGCATCGCCCTTGTCGTCAACTACCTGGGCCACTGCGTATCTGTGGCAGCCCTGGTGGCCGCCTTCCTGCTTTTCCTGGCCCTGCGGTGAGTCTGCCCTTCCGCCTTGCTTTCTCCTCCCTGGCTGACCCCTGACCTGCACCTCCCACAGGAGCATTCGCTGTCTGCGGAATGTGATTCACTGGAACCTCATCACCACCTTTATCCTGCGAAATGTCATGTGGTTCCTGCTGCAGCTCGTTGACCATGAAGTGCACGAGAGCAATGAGGTCATTGCTCGGGGAGACTCGGGGCTATACCTGCCTCCTGACAGCCTCTCTGCCCTGCACACAGGTCTGGTGCCGCTGCATCACCACCATCTTCAACTACTTCGTGGTGACCAACTTCTTCTGGATGTTTGTGGAAGGCTGCTACCTGCACACGGCCATTGTCATGACCTACTCCACTGAGCGCCTGCGCAAGTGCCTCTTCCTCTTCATCGGATGGTGTGAGGGTCCCAGGGGCAGCAGGGCCTAGTTGTCCCCTGCAGCCCAAGTCTTTCCTTCTTTCAGGCATCCCCTTCCCCATCATCGTCGCCTGGGCCATCGGCAAGCTCTACTATGAGAATGAACAGTAAGTGGATGGGCCAGCCATGGGGGGTCATGGGAGGCCCCCTACAGCCACCCCATCTTCACAGGTGCTGGTTTGGCAAGGAGCCTGGCGACCTGGTGGACTACATCTACCAAGGCCCCATCATTCTCGTGCTCCTGGTAAGCCCTCAGCGGTGGCTGGGATGGGGCTGTTCCCTCTTTCCCATGCCCGCCCTCCCTCCAGATCAATTTCGTATTTCTGTTCAACATCGTCAGGATCCTAATGACAAAGTTACGCGCGTCCACCACATCCGAGACAATCCAGTACAGGTATGTGAGGGGGTCCCTTGACCCCACAATGGGGCTCAGACCTGTGTCCACCTCTCGCCCCCAGGAAGGCAGTGAAGGCCACCCTGGTGCTCCTGCCCCTCCTGGGCATCACCTACATGCTCTTCTTCGTCAATCCCGGGGAGGACGACCTGTCACAGATCATGTTCATCTATTTCAACTCCTTCCTGCAGTCGTTCCAGGTGGGGCCTGTGACCAGATGGGGGCCCCACAGACTGACCACTCCCTCCTTTCCCTCCTTTCCAGGGTTTCTTCGTGTCTGTCTTCTACTGCTTCTTCAATGGAGAGGTATGAAGCTGGGCCCTCGGGGTGGCCTGGGAGGGAGCCAGCTGAGCCTCTGCCTTCCCCACAGGTGCGCTCAGCCGTGAGGAAGAGGTGGCACCGCTGGCAGGACCATCACTCCCTTCGAGTCCCCATGGCCCGGGCCATGTCCATCCCTACATCACCCACACGGATCAGCTTCCACAGCATCAAGCAGACGGCCGCTGTGTGACCCCTCGGTCGCCCACCTGCACAGCTCCCCTGTCCTCCTCCACCTTCTTCCTCTGGGTTCTCTGTGCTGGGCAGGCTCTCGTGGGGCAGGAGATGGGAGGGGAGAGACCAGCTCTCCAGCCTGGCAGGAAAGAGGGGGTGCGGCAGCCAAGGGGGACTGCAAGGGACAGGGATGAGTGGGGGCCACCAGGCTCAGCGCAAGAGGAAGCAGAGGGAATTCACAGGACCCCCTGAGAAGAGCCAGTCAGATGTCTGCAGGCATTTGCCCATCCCAGCCTCTCTGGCCAGGGCCTTACTGGGCCCAGAGCAGAGAAGGACCTGTCCAACACACACAGCTATTTATAGTAGCAGACACAGGGCTCCCCTGCCCTACTCATGGAGCCAGCAGCCAGGCAATGGTGTGGCCCTGCACTGGCCCTTGGCCTCCACACTCAGTGGTGCCCCTGCAGTTGGGTGGGGTACGCCAGCAAAGGATCAGTTTGGCTGCCTTATCCCAGGGGCTGTCACCTAGAGAGGCTCACTTGTACCCCACCCTTGTTCCTGTGTCCCCTCCCCAGCCATCCTCCCGCCTTGGGGGCTCCATGAAGGATGCAGGCTTCCAGGCCTGGCTTCCTCTCTTGGGAGACCCCTTCTCTGCCTAGTCCACAGATTAGGCAATCAAGGAAGACGCCATCAGGGAAGCCACATCCTTAGTCAACCAGTTGCATCGTGCGGGGCAAAATGAGGAGCAGAGGCATGGAGGAGGGAGGCGTGGGATGGGAATAGCAGAAACCAACCATGTCTTCAGTGATTGAAACTCATACCCCATTGCCCTTTGCCCTCCAGTCTCCCCTTCAGAAACATCTCTGCTCTCTGTGAAATAAACCATGCCTCTTGGAAGTGGCCTCCCCTCAGGTCAAGTCACCCAGGCACCCGAAGAGTGGTGTGGGCCAAGGATCGTGGCTGGGTCTGAGGGGGCCACATCCATCTTCCTTAGTGGGCTCGGGCCCTGGCCTCGGGCCAGTTCTCTCTCTCTCTGACCTCTGGTAGGTTTGGAGTCTTTATGGTCAAAGCACCTGCAGGCGGGTCTGTCCCTTATCACTCCAACCAGGCTAATACCTGGCCCCAGCCCCCAACCAAGGGCAGCTTGATTCAGCCTGGAGGAGGTGTGCAGCTCATCCAGCAAGCCAGGGCCTGTCCCAAAGGCCAAGGCTCTGGAATCTGGTGGGCAGGGTAGACATGGCCCCTCAGTTGACCACCAGGGCAGCTTCCAGGCTTGGCTTCCGTCCCTGTGTCCCTGCAGCGGAGCCGCAGGAGTCAGGGAGAGAGAAGCATCAGGCCATTTCTTCCAAAAGAAACCAATGCTCTAGGTACCCCCTACAAAAATAAGTTTTGAAAAATCATGTATCCCGTCTTGCACATTTTTAAGTTGACATGTAGTATTTTTTACTTAAGTTTTAAATCCTTCAAAGGTGTGATTTCTGCCATTTTGTAAATATTTACATTTTTAAATAAAACTGCTGCAACAATTTAAAATACATCAAATGAATTCTGATCACCATGGTGATTTA